GTCACAGCCCAAAGAGTAGAAGGGTGCACCCCTGTGAGATGAGAATGGCATCTGTCTCTTTGATCCATCAGTTATATACTGAGGCATCAAAGGTGGGAGATGGAATCAGGGAATCAAAAGGGTTTAGGAAGTGTGAGGGTTGGCCATCCTACCTTTAAGAGTTTGCAGTTCTCATGAGGAAGGGGACATTACTTAGAAATGATTTAAAAAATTCCTTATGTGGCAGCTATATGCTTCTGTCCAGTGTTAACTGGCCCTTTTTAATAGCCCTGGTAATTCCCTTCAGTCTGAGGACAAAATTTTACAAGAAGGAGGGTGGGGAGATGTCTCTGGGAGCTGCTGGAGGGAATGAAGCAATACTACATATTCTTCACTTTCTTACAGGATAGCAAAGTACTCCTCCAACCACCTACAGATAAAAAGCAATCTAGCCATGCACGGTGGCTCACACCTGTAATCCTAGCACTTTGGGAGGCCAAGGCAGGCGGATCACCTGAGGTCAGGGGTTCGAGACCAGCCTGGCCAACATGGTGAAACCCCATCTGTACTAAAAATACAAAAATTACCTTGGCGTGGTGGTGGGCGCCTGTAATCCCAGCTACTTAGGAGGCTGAGGCAGGAGAATCGCTTGAACCTGGGAGGTTGCAGTGAGCCCGGATCGCTTCATTGCACTCCAGCCTGGGCAACAAGAGCAAGACTCTGTCTCAAAAAAAAAAAAAAAAAAGCCATCTAGTATGGCTGATAGGAGAGCTCTATGAGTTCAAATTAGTCTTTTTTTACCCTGTCTCAAAAAATAAATGAAAAATAAAAATAAACTCCCCTTAAATGTTAAATGAGCATGAACAGAAACTGTCCCTTCCTGAATTCAGCCATTATTCACCTGTTCGCCTTAGATGAAGAATCAAGGAACAGCAGCTCTAGGGGGTTGGGAGGAGTTAGGGTCCGGCCCTGCCCCAGACCTCTCAGTGTCCAATTTCTCTGTGTCAGCTGTGTTTCTCAGCTGTCCACTTTCCTCCAGCCCTGTCATTTCAGCCCTGACACCAAGGCAGGAGGCTAGGAGGTCTACAAATAGCGACTGGGTAGCTGGTGTGAACACAGGGGGTACTGGGGGGGCTTAGCCCCCAAGGAAGAGGACCAGTTTTTCCCCAGCACCACCATCAAGGCCTCGAGGCTCCCAGCTCCCTCTACAGCCTGTGGACTGACTTAGGGAATCCCGAACGTAAGTTACCTCTTCATCCTCTTGATTTCCACCAGCAAAATCTCTCATCACATTTCTCCGAAAGCCTCCCCTTTGAGGACCACCCTACTGCAAGGGACAGAAAGGGAGAGAAGAATGAAAGGGATTAGATTTCATAGTGGGGTCCAACCTCTTGCAGGATGACAGAAAAGGAGGTGCTGGAGTCCCCTAAGCCCTCCTTCCCAGCAGAGACTCGGCAAAGTGGGGTGAGTCTGGGCCTCTGACCACTGGGTGTGGGTAACATTGGGTTTTCTTCACTCCCTCCCTCAGCTACAGCGGCTAAAGCAGTTACTCAGGAAGGGTTCTACAGGGACAAAGGAGATGGAACTTCCCCCAGAGCCCCAGGCCAATGGGGAGGCAGTGGGAGCTGGGGGTGGGCCCATCTACTACATCTATGAGGAAGAGGAAGAGGAAGAAGAGGAGGAGGAGGAGCCACCCCCAGAACCTCCTAAGCTGGTCAACGATAAGCCCCACAAATTCAAAGATCACTTCTTCAAGAAGCCAAAGTTCTGTGATGTCTGTGCCCGGATGATTGTTCGTGAGTCATGAAGGGAAGTGAAGAGAGTATGAACCTTATCTGAATTTTCTCCCCCTTTCCCAAGTCAACAACAAGTTTGGGCTTCGCTGTAAGAACTGCAAAACCAACATCCATGAACACTGTCAGTCCTATGTGGAAATGCAGAGATGCTTCGGCAAGATCGTGAGTAGGCTGTGGAGAGCAAGGAGGGGACACCTCTAATGCTTCCTCTCATCCCATCCTACAGCCACCTGGTTTCCATCGGGCCTATAGTTCCCCACTCTACAGCAACCAGCAGTACGCTTGTGTCAAAGATCTCTGTAAGTGCCCTTTATGGAACATGAGGGAATGGATAATGTCTTCTTTCTCCTCCCATTCGATTAGCTGCTGCCAATCGCAATGATCCTGTGTTTGAAACCCTGCGCACTGGGGTGATCATGGCAAACAAGGAACGGAAGAAGGGACAGGCAGATAAGAAAAATGTGAGCACTGTACCTCCCCACGAGGTCCCTCCCAGCGTCTCCCTAACTCTGGTGCCCCCTCCAGCCTGTAGCAGCCATGATGGAGGAGGAGCCAGAGTCGGCCAGACCAGAGGAAGGCAAACCCCAGGATGGTGAGTGTTACCCACCTCCATCCAGAGATGGAGACAGACAATTTGTTGGTGTTTCCTATCCCAGGAAACCCTGAAGGGGATAAGAAGGCTGAGAAGAAGACACCTGATGACAAGGTAAGAATCCTTCCTCCCTGCAAGGAACCCAGCCCTAAGACTCATCATTCCCTTGCACCCCCAGCACAAGCAGCCTGGCTTCCAGCAGTCTCATTACTTTGTGGCTCTCTATCGGTTCAAAGCCCTGGAGAAGGACGATCTGGATTTCCCGTGAGAGGCCTTGGGGCAGGGGGCTGGTACTGATGTGAGTGAGGCCCCTCCCTTCCCCTCCCAGGCCAGGAGAGAAGATCACAGTCATTGATGACTCCAATGAAGAATGGTGGCGGGTGAGAGAAATGGCTAGGGCTAGGGTGGAGTGGAGAGATGGACTCTCCCTACTATCTTCCCTAGGGGAAAATCGGGGAGAAGGTCGGATTTTTCCCTCCAAACTTCATCATTCGGGTCCGGGCTGGAGAACGTGTGCACCGCGTGACGAGATCCTTCGTGGGGAACCGCGAGATAGGGCAGATCACTCTCAAGAAGGACCAGGTAGGCTGTTGCCCCAACCCAATCCCAGGCCTCCTCTCCTACTTCTGATCCTTTAATCTTCTAGATCGTGGTGCAGAAAGGAGACGAAGCGGGCGGCTACGTCAAGGTCTACACCGGCCGCAAGGTGGGGCTGTTTCCCACCGACTTTCTAGAGGAAATTTAGGCGTGCGGGCGCCTGCAAGCGGGAGACACCCACACCCCATTCTGGGCGGGCCCAGTGGAGTTTGGGGAGGGGGGCGAAAGCAACGGGACTGCTGGGAGAGGAGGGGTAGGAAGGCCCGCCTGAGCGCGACGGGGCTTCCGGGAAGGGACTGGTTCTCGCCCCCTTCCCCAGCCTGGGGCCTCGGATACCTGCTGCCCAGAGCAGCCCGGACCCGAAACCTTTCAGGCCCCGCTTGCAAGAGCTGGAAAAAAACGCGTATCTACTAGGAGGAGCCAGGGACTGGGGCGGGGGGCGGGGGCGAGGGAGGGCGAACTGTCGAATGTTGCGAATTTATTAAACTTTTGACAAAACTTAGAAAAGTTGTTATTTAACTGGGGTTGAGGAGA